TTAACAGATCATTTAATTTAAATATTTCATATTTAATTTATCACACTGAAACTAATCTATTAAATTTCATACATCATAATTTCTGGCCAATCCCTCCCTCACTACTGCCTGCCGCACTTTGTGCCCCGACTGCCCACCTGCACTAGACACATAATGTCGGTACTCACAATTTCGTTTGTTTGTTTGTTTTGTTTTTTGAGAAGGAGTTTCGCTCTTGTTGCCTAGGCTGGAGAGCAATGGTGCGATCCCGGCTTACTGCAACCTCTGCCTCCCGGGTTCAAGTGATTCTCCTGCCTCAGCCTCCTGAGTAGCTGGGATTACAGGCGCCCACCACCAAGCCCAGCTAATTTTTGTATTTTTAGTAGAGACAGGGTTTTGCCATGTTAGCCAGGCTGTTCTTGAACTCCTGACCTCAGATAATCCACCCGTCTTGGAATCTCAAAGTGCTGGGATTACAGGCGTGAGCCACCCCGCCTGGCCACAATTTTTTTTTAAAAGGAGGTCTCCCTCTGTTGCCCAGGCTAGAGTTCAGTGGCGCGACATCGGTTCATTGCAGCCTCGACCTCCCGGGCTCAAGCGATCCTCCCACCTCAGCCTCCTGAGTCGCTGGGATAACAGACGTGAGCCACCGGGCCCAGCTCTATACTCATAATTTGACAATTATGTTTTTATTTCCCCAGAACCTCAAAAAATAAGTTCAGGTGACCCCCCTGGAGACCCCACCCCAGGGTCATTCTGAGAGTACCAACCCTATTTAATGAGATACCTGCATTCACTCACCCCCTCTCCCGCAACCACCCCTTCAGCAAGTCGCGCTCCACCCAATTAGGAGGGGCTTTAGGCTGGGCCTAAAAAGTTGGGCCAAGACCCCACGAGGCAGCATCTCCGCCGGCGTCCCCAAGGCTGAGAGTGGGCGCGTCCGTCAGGAGGAGTCGTCTTTGTGAGCCCGCCCCGGCGGGGAGGAGCTGCCCGGCTCAGGCCCCGCCCACCCGGAGGATCTTGGGGCTGGTCTGAGTCCGCTCCTGAGACGTGACCACCCGCCCCGCATGGGGCCCCAGTCCCAGCTGCTTGATCCGGCTCAGCCCCGAGGTGTTTGCAGCAGCTCTTTATGAAAGTCCAGCCATCTGTTACCTGCGTTGCTTCCTGGGGAGGGATAGTCCACCTGGAGGCATTCGGAGACCCAGTGATTGTGCTCCGCGGAGCCTGGGCTGTGCCCCGCGTTGACTGCCTCATAGATACCCTACGAACCCCAAGTAAGAAAAAACGACGACCCTCTCTCCGTGAGCACTCACTACTCCTCTCCATTCTGTGTTTTAGATGCCAGCTGCATGAGAAAAGGGACTCACCTTCTGGTTCCCTGCCTGGAAGAGGAAGAGCTGGCATTGCACAGGAGACGGCTGGACATGTCTGAGGCACTGCCCTGCCCGGGCAAGGAGACCCCCACCCCAGGCTGCAGGCTGGGGGCCCTGTATTGGGCCTGTGTCCACAATGATCCCACCCAGCTCCAAGCCATACTGGATGGTGGGGTCTCCCCAGAGGAGGCCACCCAGGTGGACAGCAATGGGAGGGTGAGATGTCCTGGCTTCCCAGAACAGCTGGGAAAGCAGGGGATCTGAGCTGCCCCTCCCTCAGACAGGCCTCATGGTCGCATGCTACCACGGCTTCCAGAGTGTTGTGGCCCTGCTCAGCCACTGTCCTTTCCTTGATGTGAACCAGCAGGACAAAGGAGGGGACACGGCCCTCATGTTGGCTGCCCAAGCAGGTGTGAGGCTGCTGCACCCCACTTCCGACAGCTGGGGACCAAGCTTACCCTTGCTGCCCTGCAGGCCACGTGCCTCTAGTGAGTCTCCTGCTCAACTACTATGTGGGCCTGGACCTGGAACGCCGGGACCAGCGGGGGCTCACGGCGTTAATGAAGGCTGCCATGCGGAACCGCTGTGAGTGCGTGGCCACCCTCCTCATGGCAGGTGAGGGCGCTCTACACCCTTTCTTTTGTCTTAGAGTGACTGCTCCTCCCACAACCCCAAGATGGGAGAGGGAGATGGTGAGAAGAGAAGAACCAGGAGAGGGAACCAGCCGATCATCCCCACCCACCTGCCCCAGAGGGTGCAGCTCAGGCCTCTGCCTGTCCTGGGCAGCCTGCACCGCTGCTCTGCTCAGCTCCTTGGATTGAGGAGATCCCTATTCTGCCCTAGGTGGAGCCCCACAATAGGTCTCTCTGAAGTCTTTTCCCCTCTCTGGACCTAAGTGTCTTAATCTCTCTTAAACAGGAGGTTGCAACACTGGCCTCCCTGATTCCACCTTCAACAGGATGGGACTCTATGGCTTCGAATGTAACCCACATCAGTCTTGCTCCTAAAGAATCTGCCCTTCCACAAATCACCAACCCCTATCCCGCCCCATGTCACCCCCTGTGCTCCTTCCCAGGTGCTGACCTGACAGCAGTGGACCCTGTTCGGGGCAAGACGGCCCTGGAATGGGCAGTGCTGACCGACAGCTTCGACACCGTGTGGAGGATTCGGCAGCTGCTGAGGCGGCCCCAAGTGGAGCAGCTTAGCCAGCACTACAAGCCCGAGTGGCCGGCCTTGTCCGGGCTCGTGGCCCAGGCCCAGGCCCAGGCCCAGGTTGCCCCTTCACTCCTAGAACGGCTGCAGGCTACCTTGAGCCTCCCCTTTGCCCCGTCTCCTCAGGAGGGGGGTGTTCTGGACCACCTTGTGACTGCCACAACCAGCCTGGCCAGTCCCTTCGTCACCACTGCCTGCCACACTCTGTGCCCTGACCATCCACCTTCGCTGGGCACCCGAAGCAAGTCCGTGCCAGAGCTGTTAGGTACTGCCCCGCCCCCTCCCCTGGTTCCCCAGTCCCCGCCAGGGAGTCCCCAGAGGTCCCCGTGGGTCTTCGTCCCCTACCAGAGCCCTCAGGGCATATTGAGCAAGTGCCTTCAGTGGCTACAACCCAGGGATAGCACCAGCCCCAGGCCCCAAGTCCCCAAGATCCTCCTCTCCAAGGCATCCTCATCCTCCCACCAGTGCCAGCCGAAGCCCAGTCCTTCAGGACACCAAAGTCTGGCCCTTCCTCTCTGGCGATACCAGGAGCTCAGGATAGAGAAGAGGAAACAGGAGGAGGAGGCCAGAATGGCACAGAAGTAGGGGAAGATGGGATAGGACAGGCTGGGAACAGGTAATCAGGCCCCTCCCAGGGCTTCTTTCCCCTCTGGAGTGCCTCCGGCCTCCCCATCCACCTCTGCCTAAGTAAATCTGCTCTCAACCTATATATATACAAGGTCATTCATTCTAGCATTGTTTGCAAGAGTGAAAGAGTGGAAACACCCGAAGTGTCCATCAGTAAGGGACAGGCTAGATTGATTACGGATGTAATTGCTGTCCATCCATACAGAGCATACTCTACAGTGTATTCTAAAATAAGACTAAGGAAGCTGTTTATATTCTGATATGAAACTACCATCAAGATGTATAAAGTAAAAATAACTAAGGAGTGGAACAGTGTATATGGCATATTATTATTTGTCGAAGTAAAATTTTCACGAAGATAAACATGACTAAGACAAATATATAGCGAGTACTAAGATTTATTTAACTACTT